CTTTTTTCCTTTTGCTGTTTCCCACTTCCATATCTTATTTTATATGGTACTTTTCTTCCTTTCCCTTTCTAGGAAACCCTCCCTCCACCTTTCCTCCTACTCGACCTTTAGGCCTGGGTAAAATTTTAATCTTCAATACAATCATATTGTTTTGTCTCAGCCCACAAGTTTTCATTTATGTGAACTATCAGTTTTACAATTTAACCTCTAGTCATTCTCCAAATATTTTTACACCTAGGCCTCTTATTTCTGCAGATCTCAAGTTGCTTGAGGTCATGGTTTGATAGATTTGTTTTCAGCTCAGAACTATGAAAACTTTATTGTATTACCCTAGACATTGATTTCTAATGAGTTGGTTGTAGGATGCAACTGGTTTCTTAAGTGGGGGATATTTTTCTAGAATGTGGGTACAACTTTCTGATGTGAGGTCCTCACAAATTTTTAAACTTTGCTCCAGCAAAAAGAACCACGTAGAGGTTCTCTACCTGGGTCCTTCCTGCCTCACCTTCTTTAGGTGGAGTTGGCTCCAGTTTCCTCCTTGTCTCTGCCTCCACCCCACCCCTGCCCCAGGCCTCATAGTGTTCCACAGGAATGACGTGGTGACTGTAGTGAGGGTTACAGTGAAGAATTGCCCACTGTTTGGCCTTGCTGAACAGCAAATTTGGGCCAGCAGTGGGTCTGTTTTCTCTCTTTTCTTTTTATTTATTTATTTTTTTGAGACAGAATCTTGCTCTGTCTCCCAGGCTGGAGTGCAGTGGCGTGATCTCGGCTCACTGCAAGCTCCACCTCCTGGGTTCACTCCATTCTCCTGCCTCAGCCTCCCGAGTAGCTGGGACTACAGGCGCCTGCCACCACGCCCAGCTAATTTTTTGTATTTTTAGTAGAGACGGACTTTGTCCGTCTTAGCCAGGATGGTCACGATTTCCTGACCTCGTGATCCACCTGCCTCGGCCTCCCAAAGTGCTGGGATTACAGGCGTGAGCCACCGCACCGGGCTTTTTTTTTTTTTTTTTTTTTTTTTTTGAGTCGGAGTCTCACTCTGTCGCCCAGGCTAGAGCGCAGCGGCGCAATCTCTGCTCATTGCAAACTCCGCTTCTCGGGTTCAAGCAATTCATCTGCCTCAGCCTACCGAATAGCTGGGATTACAGGCACGCGCCACCGTGCCCGGCTAATTTTTGGACTTTTAGTAGAGATGGGGTTTCACCATGTTGGCCAGGCTGGTCTCGAATTCCTGACCTCGTGATCCACCTGCCTCATCCTCCCAAAGTGCTGAGATTACAGGCGTGAACCACCGCGCCCGGCCAGCAGTGGGTCTGTTTTCAACCCTCATGTACCCTCAGCTCTCAAGCCTGTGTGCTCCCACCCCAGCCAGTCACCAGAATCACATAGATTTTAAAACGACTTATCCTGGGTCCATCCCTACACATAGTAAATGAGATTTTTGCTGGGTAGCTTGGGACGCTATATTTTCCAAAACTCCCTGTTGATTGGCTGTATTTGGGAACCCCTGTTGCGAAGGAAGATCCCTTATCTCTTCATCTGTCACTAATGATGGTGGCTTGCGCACTCTGATGGTACTTACTTGGATGGGATTACAGATGGTTCCATCACACCCATCTGTATGAAATCTCGTGGTATAAGTGAATGTAGGATGATAAGGGACGAGCCTATTAGAGGCTTTTGAAGCAAATGGATAGTTTAATCAGATTGGTGTGTTTTTTTTTTCTGTAGAACTGCTGTGAACTAGACCTTGTTATCACCATCTGTTTCGTAAATTCCATTTTCGGTTTAACAGCTGGATTGTGAAAGATATACAAAATTATCCAGTTAAAAAACTAAATTTGGCAAGTGTGTGTGTGTTTTTAAAAATGACTCCTTGAATACACTGTTTTGATTCCTTAGACAGTTTCTAAGGCTCTAATTTTGGTCTACCAGAAATATTCAGAGTAGTAAACTGAGACCAGAAAGGCGAGTTCTTTGGCTTGGATAACTTTGAGAGTTAATAGTATACATGATTGGCAGCCTTCAGTTTTATCCAGCAATAAATCTAAACAGTTTAAAATAAGTACTTTCCCCTTACCTCAGTACAGAGAGGCCCTGGCCACTGCCATGCACATCTCAGAAGCTGAGCAGTGGGGCAGAAGGATAACTTGTAATTTGGCATCAATGTCCAACACCCTTGAGCTCTGGACTCTTTTATTCATTCCTTCTACTTTACCATTCTACATCTTGAACCACTGTGCGTGCGGTTCCCCTAAGAGGCAGTAAAGTAATTGCATCAGGGTGGAGGGATTTTATGTGCTTTCACTTTCTCATTTGATTATTTCTACATCTTACCGATAAACTTCCATGAATATTACTGTTGTAATGAGGAGCAAAATGTTAGTAAAGATAACTTTATACGTGAAAACTTGAACTCTTACCAAGAAACGTAGTGTTTGTGACAAGGCTGGCTGAGAGGATGAGAATAGCTCATCAGTACTGGGTTGGCTGAAGGAAACATGCATGTCAGTACTATTTTGAGGGCAGCTGAGAACATCTATTTCAATAGCTTTGGCTATATTTTAATAGCTAAGAGCAACATATGAATTTGTCTCTGCCAAAGATGGAGTGAAAATTTCCAAAATAACCAAACTTTTACTTTTTTTGCAATACATTAGGTCTTTCCTGCTGACAAACCTACAGTTTATGAAATAAGTTTGTGGAGCATATCAAAGCTGTGCGGCAGCTCTGTGCACTCCAGCAGATGGTGTGACTGGTTGTCTGTAGTCGTCTTAGTTTCCGCCATTGTGTCAGTCTGTGGAATGTTTGGGTTCATGCTTATTTTGGCCAAGTTTTCCAAATTCTGTCTTGGTAAGTACAAAAAGCTGTGAGTGTCGGAAGCTGACATGTTACTAAAGCAAGCCTCTGATTTCAGATGTCCTAAACGATGCTATATTTGATGAAGATCATGATGAGATGGTGATTGTGAAGGACATAGACATGTTTTCCATGTGTGAGCATCACTTGGTTCCATTTGTTGGAAAGGTAAGGTTCTCTTTGTTGTTTCCCAGCAATTTCTCAGCTAATGATTTCCGTCTCTTCTCTGAAGGTCCATATTGGTTATCTTCCTAACAAGCAAGTCCTTGGCCTCAGCAAACTTGCGAGGTAAGTGTGACTGTGCAGTGAACAAGAATACAGTGATTAACTAAAACAATTCTTTCTTTTCTAGGATTGTAGAAATCTATAGTAGAAGACTACAAGGTAAGCTTTAAAAATCTGTATTAACAGAAAACCTCTCAAACTGAGCTCCTTATCACATCCACAGTTCAGGAGCGCCTTACAAAACAAATTGCTGTAGCAATCACGGAAGCCTTGCGGCCTGCTGGAGTCGGGGTAGTGGTTGAAGCAACGTAAGTCTGCATCTGCCTTTAGTAACGTCATACTTTAAACAACCTGTGTTGCCTTATTTTGTAGACACATGTGTATGGTAATGCGAGGTGTACAGAAAATGAACAGCAAAACTGTGACCAGCACAATGTTGGGTGTGTTCCGGGAGGATCCAAAGACTCGGGAAGAGTTCCTGACTCTCATTAGGAGCTGAGCTTCATTCAGTGTGTGTGCGTTGGTTGCCGATCGTACTGCCAGTAGCATTGTCTGTCTGTCCGGTCTTGTTTGTACATTCCATTTTCAATTGTTACAGATGTGAACTTTATTCCTTGTCACTAATTATATTTAAAATTATTTCTAGGAAGTCAAATAAATATAATAAAGGGTTGAGCCCTCTACTTTCTTCTTGCCACCTTTTTGTGGCAATATTAAAGTGAACTGCTAATAGTGTAAGTACGTGCACAAAACCACTGCCAGATAACCAGAGGGGCCTGGGAAGGGAGAAGAATTAGTGTATTTTTTTCAAATAGTACAGTAATTTGCCTCATAAGCATAGGAGCATTGGGAATGAGAGGGAACTGTGCCCAGTATACTGTTTTTTTTCTTCCTCCAATAAAAGTGGTGTAGTGCCGAAAGTGCTAAAATATTTAGTGCGGTATTGCTCTGTGAATTCAAGTTCAACAGACTTCACTTTGGTCATGTTTATTAAACCACCAGTGACATTTAAAAATATATTTTTAGCAGTCGTAATGTTAGTCACCAAGGGAAGGTGGTGGAATGTCTATGTTTTTGATTTTACTGTGAGTTAAAAAGGCACATTTCTACCTTCTATTGTTTTTAAATTCAAGAATAGGGAATTAGTTCCTGGTGTTGTTTACGAGTGTATTCTCGTGTCAACATACAGGGATTTAGACATTTAACTCTCTGTGCCTTGATAAGAATATCATTTAGAGTGTAGATACTTTTGCCTTTTTAAAAAAGCCATTATTTTATGAGACTTAGTACTCACACTGCAAATAACTAGTCAGCTCAGTTTTAACTTTATAGGTTTATTGAGTTTCCTTTGTGTGATCCATGTAGATGCCTCAAAATGTTTCTTCTTCTTCTTTTTTTTAATCTTATAAGATATTTTTCTAAGTATTTCCAGAAACATTTGAGAGTGCCCATCATTTTCAGGTCTGCAGAACCATAGCTTCCACGCACCTGAACGAGCACAGAATGAACTGACGGTGGAAGACATTATGAGCTGTGTCCAACGTTTTAACCAAAGCGTATCGTACCAACGATCTGTGAAAATGCACTGGAAGCTTCTGGTCCCGGTTTCCTTTGTGGTCTATGTGGGTCTTGTCCTCATTGTAACTCCGTATAGATGGTATAGGTATTTTAATCCTGGAAGCTGTTGCCTTATTAATGATTATCTTAAAATTTCCTCCATTGGGGCAGCGTGGGCCAAATTAAAACAAACAAAACCGCAACTCCTCCACAGAAACACAAACACAGTTATTCCATGAAGTTTAGTATTTGGTTGACATAGTGCTCTTCAAATTCATCCCATTACCCTAAAAGTAATAACTTTGATGCTTGCTTTAACTTTAGTCCCATCTCTGCCACTTTGATGCTATTTGGGTTATGATGGGGCAAGATGGCAGAGGTATTGGGTTTTTTTGTTTTTTTCCATTCCTCTCTACTTCTGTTTCCTAGCTTTTTCTTTCTGGAGTTTAAGTACAGTGATGGTTGGCTTGAGTACCTTTTTAAATCTAGCCCAGTATAAACATTAGCCTGCTTAATATTTAGACATTTATAGGTAGAATTCTGAGCACTCAACTCATGTTTGGCATTTTAAAGTAAAAACAAGTGTGACTTCGAGGACCAAAGAAATTGTCAGCTATACATTTATCTTTATGAACTCATTTATATTCCTTTTTAATGACTCGTTGTTCTAACATTTCCTAGAAGTGTTCTTATAAAGGTCTAATGTATCCACAGGCTGTTGTCTTATTAGTAAATGCAAAGTAATGACTTTGTCTGTTTTACTCTAGTCTTTAGTACTTCAAAATTACCTTTTCATATCCATGATCTTGAGTCCATTTGGGGGATTTTTAAGAATTTGATGTATTTCAATACACTGTTCAAAATTAAATTGTTTAATTTTATGTATGAGTATGTATGTTCCTGAAGGTGGTCCTATTTAAATTATTAAACTATTGTAACTTTGTTCTTGTGAAAGTTGTTTCTTTTTCAACCAC